ACTGATTGAGAGCACTGAGGGGGCCTCCGAGCCACCTCTCCAGGCTATGTAGATCTAGATCAAGCTTGTCCAACCCATGGCCTGAGGCCCGCATGCAGCACAGGACAGCTTTGAATGCGGCACAACACAAATTTGTAAACTTTCTTAAAACATTATGAGATTTTTTTGTGATTTTTTTTTTCTCATCAGCTATTGTTACTGTTAGTGTATTTTATGTGTAGCCCAAGACAACAATGCAGTCCAGGGAAGCCAAAAGATTGGACACCCCTGATCTAGACCTTACCCAAGGGATTTAACCTCCATGGGCCTCAGTTGTCTCCTCTGTGAAATGGGAATGTCATAATTGCACCCAAGTGAAAATTAAATGAGAAAACGCTTTCAAAGCACTTAGCACTTCACCACTTATAGGAAATGACAATTGCCATTAACTGCTATTAATATACCAGAAACTGTTACTCACTACTTTTGAGAAATATTCATTAAGTACCTAGTTGGTACCAATGTTTTGTCTACACTGACCGGTTTTTCAAACTGTGGATCCCTTAGGAAATAAGTTTATGGTGTGTATTTTGCTGATGAGGAAACGGGGCCTCAGAGCAAGAGGCGCACACAGGCAGGAGTTGGCCCAGGTGGGATTCAAACCCAGGTCCCTGCTAGTACCTCTATCCTGGCTGTGGCACTGTACCTTTGAGTCTCAGCTTCCGCTCCTACCACCGGCCTTCAGAGCGGCTCAGGTTGGAGGGCCTGAAGTCCTGGGTTCCTGGGAAGAGGGGCCTGGGGTCCCCGGACTTCTACCTCTGTGAGATAGCGGGGCGGAGAACTGGGCCCCCGGACCCTGGAGAAGCAGCACGTCGTGATCCTAGATCTCTGGGTCCCCAGTGTGGAAACCCACTGGGTCTCTGCTGCCTTAGTCCCGGGCAATCTCCCTGCTTCCTTGCTGAGGCCAAGTGATTTCGGCTTTCTTGCCGCGGGTTCGGAGTGGGGGAAGGAGGGGGTGCAGGGGGAGGAGCCGCGGACCTGCGACAGTGGCGAGGGGAGGAGCCGAGCCGGCACCGCGGCTGGCGCGCGGGGCTGCGGCGGCGGCGGCGGCGGCAGCGGCGGCAGCGGCGGCTCCGGGTGAGTCCGCTCCTCCCCCTCCTCCTGCCACACTGTTAAGCTGAGCTTTTTCTCCCGGCCTCAGCCCCTAGATCAGACATTCTCTCTCATTACCCGGCGCGTGGGAACGGGTCCACAGCCCCTTGTCCGCCCTAGAACCCCCATGGGCTGCCGCCCGCCGCCGCCTCGGCTGCCACCCAGGACACGGCAGAGATAAGCGCAGGTGAGTGTGGCCATGCCTGTCTTGGAGTCCTGCCATCCCTTTATTTGTGCATCCTCATTCTTAGCCCCTTCACTGCCCTTCTCCATCTCTTCCTCCTTGTTCATTTGTCCCTGTTCTCTGTCCTCTACTCCACTCATGCCCATCTCTGTCCCCTTGACTTACCCAGTCCCTGCTACTATCTCCATCCCTAATTTCTGCCCTCTTGTCTGTCTACTCCTAATTCCTTTTCCTTGTCCATCCCTAATACCTGTCACCTTGTCCTTCTTCCTCGAATCTCCATCCCTAATCCATCTGCCCCTAATCTCTGTCCCCTTTGCCCATCCTTCCTTTTCTCGGTGTCTCTTTCCACCCTTATCTCCACACCTGCCCACCCTGCACTCCCATTCTGTTTCCCATCTGCACCCTTGCCCCATCCCTCCCACACACAGGACCAGACGGCCACCATGTCAGGAGACTACGAGGATGACCTCTGCCGGCGGGCACTCATCCTGGTCTCGGACCTCTGTGCGCGGGTCCGAGATGCTGACACCAACGACAGGTGCCAGGAGTTCAATGACCGAATCCGAGGCTATCCCCGGGGTCCAGATGCAGGTCAGCACCCCTGCCTGTCTTGGCCAGCCCCCCTGACCCCTACCTCTGTCCTCGTTCTCTCCAGACATCTCCGTGAGCCTGCTGTCGGTCATCGTGACATTCTGTGGCATTGTCCTTCTGGGTGTCTCTCTCTTCGTGTCCTGGAAGTTGTGCTGGGTGCCCTGGCGGGACAAGGGAGGCTCGGCAGTGGGCGGTGGCCCCCTGCGCAAAGACCTAGGCCCTGGTGTCGGGCTGGCAGGCCTGGTAGGCGGAGGCGGGCACCACCTGGCGGCTGGCCTGGGTGGCCATCCTCTGCTGGGCGGCCCACACCACCATGCCCATGCCGCCCACCATCCACCCTTTGCTGAGCTGCTGGAGCCAGGCAGCCTGGGGGGTTCTGACACCCCTGAGCCCTCCTACTTGGACATGGACTCGTATCCAGAGGCTGCAGCAGCAGCAGTGGCCGCTGGGGTCAAACCGAGCCAAACATCCCCTGAGCTGCCCTCTGAGGGGGGAGCAGGCTCTGGGTTGCTCCTGCTGCCCCCCAGTGGTGGGGGCTTGCCCAGTGCCCAGTCACATCAGCAGGTCACAAGCCTGGCACCCACTACCAGGTGAGAGAGGATACTGGGTTGGGGGTCCACTCCCTCACCTTGGTCTCCCCCCAACCCCCTACAGGTACCCAGCCCTGCCCCGACCCCTCACCCAGCAGACTCTGACCTCCCAGCCGGACCCCAGCAGTGAGGAGCGGCCACCTGCCCTGCCCTTACCCCTGCCTGGAGGCGAGGAAAAAGCCAAACTCATTGGGCAGATTAAGCCAGAGCTGTACCAGGGGACTGGCCCTGGTGGCCGGCGGAGCGGTGGGGGCCCAGGCTCTGGAGAGGCAGGCACAGGGGCACCCTGTGGCCGTATCAGCTTCGCCCTGCGGTACCTCTATGGCTCGGACCAGCTGGTGGTGAGGATCCTGCAGGCCCTGGACCTCCCTGCCAAGGACTCCAACGGCTTCTCAGACCCCTACGTCAAGATCTACCTGCTGCCTGACCGCAAGAAAAAGTTTCAGACCAAGGTCCGGAGCAGCGGGCTGGACACCGGGTTCCCGGTGTCTGTCTCCTGTCGCCCACCACCACCAGGTGCACAGGAAGACCCTGAACCCCGTCTTCAATGAGACGTTTCAATTCTCGGTGCCCCTGGCCGAGCTGGCCCAACGCAAACTGCACTTCAGCGTCTATGACTTTGACCGCTTCTCGCGGCACGACCTCATCGGCCAGGTGGTGCTGGACAACCTCCTGGAGCTGGCCGAGCAGCCCCCTGACCGCCCGCTCTGGAGGGACATCGTGGAGGGCGGCTCGGTCAGTGGCCCTCTCCCCTGACCTTCCCCTTCCAAGATATCGCTGACCTTTTCCCCAACTGCAGGAAAAAGCAGATCTTGGGGAGCTCAACTTCTCACTCTGCTACCTCCCCACGGCCGGGCGCCTCACCGTGACCATCATCAAAGCCTCTAACCTCAAAGCGATGGACCTCACTGGCTTCTCAGGTGAGGGTCCTGGGTCTGAGGGAGGAGGGCTGGTCTCTGTTCCTTACTTCATTGCTGTTCCCAGACCCCTACGTGAAGGCCTCCCTGATCAGCGAGGGGCGGCGTCTGAAGAAGCGGAAAACCTCCATCAAGAAGAACACGCTGAACCCCACCTATAATGAGGCGCTGGTGTTCGACGTGGCCCCCGAGAGCGTGGAGAACGTGGGGCTCAGCATCGCCGTGGTAGACTACGACTGGTGAGGGGCGCGGCCCGGGCGGGGGTCAGGCACCTCCACGGTCCTCACTGACCCCAACCCCCAGCATCGGGCACAACGAGGTGATCGGCGTGTGCCGTGTGGGCCCCGACGCTGCCGACCCGCACGGCCGCGAGCACTGGGCAGAGATGCTGGCCAATCCCCGCAAGCCCGTGGAGCACTGGCATCAGCTAGTGGAGGTGAGTAGGGGTCCCACACCGACCCCTGACAACACTCCCGAACCTTCTGCACTTTCTCCTTTAGGAAAAGACTGTGACCAGCTTCACAAAAGGCAGCAAAGGACTATCAGAGAAAGAGAACTCCGAGTGAGGGGTAAGCAGCCTGGCCACAGGGAAGGGGCTGGGGCTGACCCCTCCTTTCCTGCTCCATCGTGCAGGTCTGGCCTAGGCCCGGGATCGGACCAGGCTCCCTCAGGACCCCATCCTTTCCTGCCCGGACCGTGAATTCATCTCCTTGAAGCCATAACGTCCGAGCTGCTGGTGCGGGGCAGCCCTGGCCCTAGGCTTCCTAACCCTGGAAGCGAGAGGATGAGAGGAGGCCGGCCCAGCTCCTTCTTTCAGGGTGGGGGTCATTCAGCCTCCACTGTGTCTGTCTTTTCTTCCCTGGGGCTCCCCCTCGAGGCGAGGGGCCATGCATGTCTGGGGGACCCCTGCCCCCCAAAACCCTCTGTCTGTCTCTGTCTCTTTGCTGTTTGTCCAAGACTCAGTGTCCCGACCCTTGTTCTCGCCGTGAATGTCAATGGGCCAATCCTCTCTGTCCTTTCAGACACACACACACCTGTGTCCACCCCTTCTGTTCGCCACACCCCTGCGTCTGGCCGGTCCCCCCACTGCTGCTGCTATCAACGCCAGAATAAACACACTCTGTGGGTCTCACTCCAACTGGGCCTCCTGTCCTCTCTGAGACTGGGAAA